TCACTCTGTCACCCAGGCTGGAGTGCAGTGGCGTGATCTTGGCTCACTGCAACCTCTGCCTCCTGGGTTCCAGTGATTCTGGAACTTGGGAGCCTCAGCCTCCCAAGTAGCTAGGACTACAGGTGCGTGCCTGCATCCAGCTAATTTTTGTTTATTTATTTATTTTTGAGATGGAGTCTTGCTCTGTCCCCAGGCTGGAGTGCAGTGGCGCAATCACTGCAAGCTCCACCTCCCCTGTGTTTAAGTGATTCTCCTGCCTCAGCTTCCCAAATAGCTGGGACTACAGGCGCCCGCCACCACGCCCAGCTAATTTTTTTGTATTTTTAGTAGAGATGGGTTTGCACCATGTTGGCCAGGCTGGTCTTGAACTCCTGACCTCAAGTGATCCACCCGCCTCGGCCTCCCAAAGTGCTGGGATTACAGGCGTGAGCCACCGCGCCCCGTCCTATTATTTTTTTTAGAGGTGAGGTCTCGCTCTGTCACCCAGGCTGGAGTGCAGTGGCACAATCATAGCTCACTGCAGCCTTGACCTCCTGGGTTCAAGCTATCCTCCCACCTCAGCTTTCCAAGTTGCTGGGATCACAGGTGTGCACCCCTGTGCCTGGCTAAATTATTTTATTATTTATTATTATTTTTAATAGACATGGGGTCTCGCTATATTGTCCAGGCTGGTCTTGGACTCCTGGCCTCAAGCAATCTTCCCACCCTGGCCTTCCAAAGTGTTAGGGTTACAGGCGTGAGCCAGGGCGCCCGACCTGTTATTGTTACTATTATTGCTGCTGCTGTTGTGATTCCCGTGTTAAGAAGAGAGACAGACTGGGGAGCAGCCCAACGCTGGAGGTGGAGGCGGAATTCGAACCCCAGGCTGGACGCTGGAGCTCTCGCCCGCCGTGCTAAGGCGTCTTCCCCACTCCCCACAAGGGGGCGCCAGAGGCCGGGCGCCCGGTTTTGAGGGGGGCGCCTCGTCCCGCCCCTCCCTCCTGTCCTCCCTCCCGTCCTCCCCGCTCCGGGCCCCACCCGGCTCAGACGGCTCCGGACGGGACCGCGAGCACAGGCCGCTCCGCGGGCGCTTCGGATCCTCGCGGGACCCCACCCTCTCCCAGCCTGCCCAGCCCGCTGCAGCCGCCAGCGCGCCCCGTCGGTGAGTGCTCCCAGCACCGCAGCTGTCGCCTCGCCTATGCTCATGCCCTCTCCCCCTCCCACAGGCAGCTCTCCATCTGCACGTCTCTCCGTGAACCCCGTGAGCGGTGTGCAGCCACCATGTTCAGCTGGCTGAAGCGGGGCGGGGCACGGGGCCAGCAGCCCGAGGCCATCCGCACGGTGACCTCGGCCCTCAAGGAGCTGTACCGCACGAAGCTGCTGCCGCTGGAGGAGCACTACCGCTTTGGGGCCTTCCACTCGCCGGCCCTGGAGGACGCAGACTTCGACGGCAAGCCCATGGTGCTGGTGGCCGGCCAGTACAGCACGGGCAAGACCAGCTTCATCCAGTACCTGCTGGAGCAGGAGGTGCCCGGCTCCCGCGTGGGGCCTGAGCCCACCACCGACTGCTTTGTGGCCGTCATGCACGGGGACACTGAGGGCACCGTGCCCGGCAACGCCCTCGTCGTGGACCCGGACAAGCCCTTCCGCAAACTCAACCCTTTCGGAAACACCTTCCTCAACAGGTGTGCCAGCCGCGAGCCCAGGGCGCATCTTTCTGTTGACCCCTGACCCTCCCTCTGCCCCCAGGTTCATGTGTGCCCAGCTCCCTAATCAGGTCCTGGAGAGCATCAGCATCATCGACACCCCGGGTATCCTGTCGGGTGCCAAGCAGAGAGTGAGCCGCGGTGAGTGGGGCCAGACCCTGGGGTCTGAGGGACTTGCGCCCCTGTCTCTCCACTCCCACTCCAGGCTACGACTTCCCGGCCGTGCTGCGCTGGTTCGCGGAGCGCGTGGACCTCATCATCCTGCTCTTTGATGCGCACAAGCTGGAGATCTCGGACGAGTTCTCAGAGGCCATCGGCGCGTTGCGGGGCCATGAGGACAAGATCCGCGTGGTGCTCAACAAGGCCGACATGGTGGAGACGCAGCAGCTGATGCGCGTCTACGGCGCGCTCATGTGGGCGCTGGGCAAGGTGGTGGGCACGCCCGAGGTGCTGCGCGTCTACATCGGCTCCTTCTGGTCCCAGCCCCTCCTCGTGCCCGACAACCGGCGCCTCTTCGAGCTGGAGGAGCAGGACCTCTTCCGCGACATCCAGGGCCTGCCCCGGCACGCAGCCTTGCGCAAGCTCAACGACCTGGTGAAGAGGGCCCGGCTGGTGCGAGTGAGTAGTCCTGAGGGCTGGGCGCGCATTCTGATGCAGGCTGAGGTGAGAACCCTTCCCACAGGTTCACGCTTACATCATCAGCTACCTGAAGAAGGAGATGCCCTCTGTGTTTGGGAAGGAGAACAAGAAGAAGCAGCTGATCCTCAAACTGCCCGTCATCTTTGCGAAGATTCAGCTGGAACATCACATCTCCCCTGGGGACTTTCCTGATTGCCAGAAAATGCAGGTGGGAAGCTGCCCAGGAGGGAATGTTGGGGGTGAATTCTGGGTGCCCCTGTCCCCCACCACAGGAGCTGCTGATGGCGCACGACTTCACCAAGTTTCACTCGCTGAAGCCGAAGCTGCTAGAGGCACTGGACGAGATGCTGACGCACGACATCGCCAAGCTCATGCCCCTGCTGCGGCAGGAGGAGCTGGAGAGCACCGAGGTGGGCGTGCAGGGGGGCGCTTTTGAGGGCACCCACATGGGCCCGTTTGTGGAGCGGGGACCTGACGAGGCCATGGAGGACGGCGAGGAGGGCTCGGACGACGAGGCCGAGTGGGTGGTGACCAAGGACAAGTCCAAATACGACGAGATCTTCTACAACCTGGCGCCTGCCGACGGCAAGCTGAGCGGCTCCAAGGCCAAGACCTGGATGGTGGGGACCAAGCTCCCCAACTCAGTGCTGGGGCGCATCTGGAAGCTCAGCGATGTGGACCGCGACGGCATGCTGGATGATGAGGAGTTCGCGCTGGCCAGCCACCTCATCGAGGCCAAGCTGGAAGGCCACGGGCTGCCCGCCAACCTGCCCCGTCGCCTGGTGCCACCCTCCAAGCGACGCCACAAGGGCTCCGCCGAGTGAGCCGGCCCCCCTCCCATGGCCCTGCTGTGGCTCCCCAGCTCCAGTCGGCTGCACGCACACCCCTGCTCCGGCTCACACACGCCCTGCCTGCCCTCCCTGCCCAGCTGTAAGGACCGGGGGTCTCCCTCCTCACTACCGCCAGACACCCCGGTGGAAGCATTTAGAGGGGACCACGGGAGGGACAAGGCTTCTCTGTCCGCCCTTCACACCTCCAGCCTCACGTTCACTTAGGCACATCACACACACACTGGCACACGCAGGCATCCATCCATCCGTCATTCATTCAAATATTTATTGAGCACCTACTATGTGCCCAGCCCTGTTCTAGGCACTGGGCATTACCATAGAGAACAAAATAGACAAATACATCTGCCCTCATGGAAGGTGACGTTCCCAGGAGAGGGCACCTACACAGTCACGCAAACACACACTAATTCCTGGCAGGGCCCCCAGCCCCTCCCCTGGCTGAGCAGCCCTGTGGCTGAAATGACTAGCAGATAAACAGACCCCCTTCTGCTCCGCTTCCTCCTGCCCAGCCAGGCAACACCCTCAACCGGCTCCATCACATCCTCAGGTCTCGGGACCATGGGGGGCTCAGAGGGGAGACACACCTACTGCTTCCTCAGATGGGCCCCTCCGCAGCCCCTTCCCTTGCTCGGGGAAAGCCCCCAATTCTGCCCACACCCATTTATTTCCTTCCTTCCTTCCTTCTTTTCTTTCCTTCCTTCCTTCTTTTTTGTTTTTGCCCCCAATTCTGCCCATACCCATTTCTTTCTTTCCTTCCTTCCTTCTTTTTTGTTTTTGCCCCCAGTTCTGTCCACACCCCTTCCCTTTCCTGTCCTGTCCTTTCTTTCTTTTTTGATAGAATCTTGCTCTGTCGCCCAGGCTGGAGTGCAGTGGTGAGATCTCAGCTCACTGCAACCTCCACCTCCTGGGTTGAAGTGATTCTCGTGCCTCAGCCTCCTGAGTAGCTGGGACTGCAGGCACGCGCCACCACGCCCAGCTAATTTTTGTATTTGAGTAGAGACGGGGTTTCACCATGTTGGCCAGGCTGGTCTCGAACTCCGCATCTCAGGTGATCTGCTCGCCTTGGCCTCCCAAAGTGATGGGATTACAGGCATGAGCCACCGTGCCCGGCTTCACACCCATTTCTTTAAAAAGGATCCCGTAGCAGGCAGAAAAGCCCCTTCCATCCTGCTCCTCTGATACTGTGCCCCCTTGGAGATATTTCCGTCCTCCACCCACGTGTCTGTGGCTGGAACTGCCCAGCCTGCTCCTGGCCCCCTGGAAGCCTCCCCACAGCTGGTAATCTGGACTTAAGGATTGCTGGGCCACCGCCTCTCTGCCTACCACCATTCCATATTTAAGTGGAGCCCCTACGTAGAAAGGCCCCGGGGCTTTATTTTAGTCTCCTTTTCAGGGATGTCGTGGGCGGGGGAGGGGGTTCTTGGTGCTACAGCCCTCTCCCCACCCCTAAAGGGACGCCGACGCTGTTTGCTGCCTTCACCACATATTAGTGCTTGACCCTGGCAGGGGACCCCATGGAAAAGATGGGGAAGAGCAAAATACATGGAGACGACGCACCCTCCAGGATGCTCGCTGGGATTCCCACGCCCACCACTGTCCCCCACCCCATGGCTGGGAGGGGCCTCTGAACGGAACAGTGTCCCCACAGAGCGAATAAAGCCAAGGCTTCTTCCCATGTGGCAGTGAGGCTGGCTTGGGACAGGGATC